AACGCCGCTCAATTATACCCGCCAAGGAGTCACAGAGACTTAGTGAAGTGCACACATTGCTCACCTGGGTGAACTGAGGTCCAGCGGGGGAAGGCTTCCTCCTGTTGTAATCACTAACCCCAACTCTGTCTCCCTTGCCCGATTCATTCATTCGTTAATTAATTCATCCAACATCCTGTCCCCAAGAAGCTCAGTCTGGGGACATACTGATCCAGTTAAATGCGAGTGCTTCCTAGTTATACATGGCGACTGCTGAGAAGGGACTCCAGAGTCCAGGCACCTACCTCCCAGGGGCTCACCGTTCACTCCTCTAGCCTCATTTAGAGCTCGCATTAAGAGCACGGGATCTGGATCCACACTGTTTGGATTCAAATCACAACTTCACCACTTAGCAGCTGTGTGTTCTGGGAAAATGACCCACCTTCTCTGTGCCTCCATTTTCTCACCTGTAAAACGGGCTCCCAGGCTGGTGGGAGGGTTTCAGGTGTAAGACATGGAGAGTCCTTTAGCGAACATGTAGACTGGCAATAAACTCAATAAATGGTGACTGTTATAATTAATCCTCGGAACCATCCTAGGGAGTGGACACTATTGTGTTCCCCATTTTATTTATTACATTAATTTTTTTTTTTTTTTTTTAGTAGAGACGAGGTCTCGCTATGTTGTCCAGGCTGTTCTCGAACCCTTGGGCTCAAGAGATCTTCCCGCCTCCGGCCTCCCAAAGTGCTGGGATCACAGGCGTGAGCCAACGGGCCCAGCCTGTGTCCCTCCCTCGTTTTTACAAATGAATAAAGAGATGCTGGATAAGCCCGAGGTCACAAGCTTTGCAGTGTAGCATCCCCCAACTTGATCCCCTGTCTCTTTGGCTCCAAAACCTACACTCAGTCCTGGGAGCGATTAGCGCCAACAGCTCAGAGAAAACGTGACGAAAACCAGTCTGTAAAACCCGAGCCTGGGAGAGGGGCTTCGGTGCGCGGGGGGAATTTGCAGACGCTCCCTGCTGGCGGAGATTTCCTGACCTGTCCTTCGGCGCGGGACTTTCGGCGGGTCCCGGCCGGGCAGACCCAAGTGCCGGCGGCGGAGACTGCAGTGGAGCCAGTACCGGCTGTAGTGGCCGGGGCCGTGGCGGGAGAGTCATGTCAGAGCCGCAGCCGCGGGGCGCAGAGCGCGATCTCTACCGGGACACGTGGGTGCGATACCTGGGTGAGCGCGGGGCGACGGGCGCGGCGACCCCACGAGCCTAGGAATTAAATGTTCCCTCCCCCAGGCTATGCCAATGAGGTGGGCGAGGCTTTCCGCTCTCTTGTGCCAGCGGCGGTGGTGTGGCTGAGCTATGGCGTGGCCAGCTCCTACGTGCTGGCGGATGCCATTGACAAAGGCAAGAAGGCTGGAGAGGTGAGTGTTAGCCTATTTTCCAACCCCCAACCCCAGCTGGATTAAGTGTCTCTGCGCCCACCAGGTGCCCAGCCCTGAAGCAGGCCGCAGCGCCAGGGTGACTGTGGCTGTGGTGGACACCTTTGTATGGCAGGCTCTAGCCTCTGTGGCCATTCCGGGCTTCACCATCAACCGCGTGTGTGCTGCCTCTCTCTATGTCCTGGGCACTGCCACCCGCTGGCCCCTGGCTGTCCGCAAGTGGACCACCACCGCGCTTGGGCTGTTGACCATCCCCATCATTATCCACCCCATTGACAGGTGGGTACCTTCTTGGCCTCAGGGATCATCCATCACCTGCTCACCACCCTTCCACTCCCTACAGGTCGGTGGATTTCCTCCTGGACTCCAGCCTGCGCAAGCTCTACCCAACAGTGGGGAAGCCCAGCTCCTCCTGATCATACTCTGGTACCTGGCCTGTGCATCGGCCTCCTGCTTCATGTCAACCTCCTACTCCTGCCAGGGAATGTGGACACCTGGCTCCCTGGTGTCCAAAGACCCTGGCACCTGGGTGGGTTTGAGCTGGACAGAAGCTTAGAGACAAAGGCTTCAAGAAGCAGTGGCTGCAGGGAGTCACAGAAGGGCAGGACCTGAACGCTGTCTGCTTCCCTGGAATCCAAGATGCTGAGTGGAAGTGGACCCTGGGTGGGCCCGGCCCTGTCTTTTTCAGGAAAATTACATCCTCCCATGGAGGATGAGAGACTGAGGCTCAGGGAGGGCAAGGAATAGGCCCAAGATCACTTGGCAAGCTGGGCACCCAGGACCCCCAGGTGCTTGACAGAGTCACCCCATGGTGGTATGGCTGAACAAGGAGCGGCAGACAACTCAGGGAGAAACTCAGGAGTGCAGTACCAGGGACACCTCAGGACAGATTCTCTGGCCAGGCCCTTCCCTGACCCAATAAATCCTGAAGAGGTTGTTATGTCTTCATTTCTGTTTGGGAGGAGCAG